CCTCCTAGCAGAACAAGTTGACCTTTACCAGAACACACCAGGTCATGAGTCAGAATTCCCATGCCATGTTTGCTGAAGCTATTAACTCTTCTAAGTCCTGGCACCCCAGGACATCTTGACCGTCCCAACGAAGCACTGCCACCAAAACCAGTTTGGGTGGAGCCTTGGCTTTTCTTACTCCATGTCAAATTAGGAAGGTGACCCCTGGCACCAGGGTCCCATCATTCCCCACAGTACTTTTCCAAGACCCAGGGGGGATATGAGAGAGGAGAGACTTGCAGCCTCCTCCACAAGGAAGGGGGCTCCTAGGAGATGAGATGGGAGTAACTTGTGCCTTGGCTGTGGTGAGCAGTAGGGGTACTCCTGGTGTAGGTACAAACTGTGGGAGGTTTGGGCATAGCCATATCCACCTTGCAGGTGGATGTGTCAGATGGGCCATGGTGTGTGTGTGTGGGGGGGGCGTGGGGGGTGACAGTTCCTGCAAGGTAGGGTCCGAGGAAAGGAAAGACCTATGGAAAAGGATACACCTGGGATCTTGAGGAGCCAGCTGCACCTGTTTCTGGGCTGAGAGGCTTCCGGAGCCACCACAAGGTGGAGACCAAGGATGGCGGGGGTGGGGTCTTTGCAGACCGGTTGTTAAGTCCTGGGGCTGGCTGTGCATCCTGAAGCCCGTTTGGCACAGCCTGCAGGAGGGACTTTGCAAAGCCGCGTCCAGGTAGTATATGAAAGGTGTGTTGAGCTCAAATGGTCAGCCCGGGGTCATGGGGTCCTGGGGTGGCGGGGAGCCGAGAAGAGGGAGATCCACGAAGGAGGCTTTCACCCCTTGGCAGCGGGCGGCTGCCTTGAGGGGCGGGCTGTGCCTGGCGCGACTCTGGCGCCGCCGCCTGGGGGCATCCGGCTGTGAGCCCCGTGGATGGGGCGCCTGGAGACCGCGTCTCTCGAGGCACTAGGTCCTGGTACTTGCTGGGGGTGGGGAGGGAGAGGGGCGCACAGCGCCGAGAGGCGGACGCCAAGCGCGTGAGTCACTCTGCTCCCCTGGGTTAGGAGCGGGACTTTGCCTCCCGCCTGGGGTCTGCATTTCAGCTCCAGCTTCAGTGACTCATCCCAGCAGGCTGACCCCCTCCTGAGGCTGGACCAGCTGCCTCTCCGTCTAGGTGAGGGCCAGGCAAGTTTCTCGTCTTCTGATGCTTACTGTTTGGGGGACTCGCGGGGAGGGGGTCTTCCAGCCTGTGTCTGTCTGCCTTTGCTTCCTCCCTCTGGCTCTCTCCATTGGAGACAGAAAGTTAGATTTAAAAAACGCAACAGAGAATATAAAATCTATGCTCAGACCCCAGATAAACAAAACTCTGGGGCCATATTCTTAATTTACCGGGTACCTTCACATGTCCGAATGCGGCGTTTATGGAGCTAGGAATGTTTTATTTGTTTCGTGTATTTCCCTCCTCTCCCCCATTTTCCTCCGGTGTAATTCTTAGAGGTGGGGACAGGAGAGCCAGAGGGCTTAGCTGGGATCCTTTGCCAGAGTGGCTTCTTCATTCTCTGCGAGGTAGCAGATGTTTTACTGTAGCCTGAGTTGGGATCTTGGAACAACCCTCTCCAGCCCAGGACATGCCAGCGCTTAAGGTAACTGCAGTTGTTGCATATCTATCTCGTTAAATATTTTATGTGCTATTCATTGTCATCCTAGGTGCACTGGCTGAGCGCCATCAATTATACACATTAATGCAATTAGTCAAGATACAGAAGCTTGTATTCCAAATGAAAATTTCCTACATCTGAGGCATCTGTGTAAAAGGTAAGATGTGCTACATTTCCAAAACTGTGTCTTTCTCTCCTCTTTTTTTTCTCCACCGTCTTAGTGTTTTCTGCATTCTCTCCCAGCGGATCTGATTCCTGTTCTGAAGAATTGAAGTTGAGCATCGTTAGTTAAATTCAGCTGCTGCCTGACTGTATACCACAGCAAAGGCTTTGGAAACATTTTTCAGTTAAAACAATAATGACTTTCTTGGAGTGTAATCCCAGTGGAGGCTGTTCTACGTATAGCCTGAAAGAATACTTAACTACCATACGCAATTCTGCAGAGACCTTGTAAAAATCACACTTTACACCAAACAACTGAGTGATTCTGAATTGGTTGGGGGAATCTTAGTTGTAGATATCAATTCACCTTCTTGAAGATTCAACCACTGCTACTCAGAGCTGCTGCTGAAATACCATGTCTAAGAACTCAGAGTTCATCAATCTGTCATTTTTATTAGATCATGAGAAGGAAATGATCCTGGGCGTCCTAAAGAGAGATGAATATTTGAAAAAAGTGGAGGACAAGAGAATAAGGTAGTATTCTTTTTATTTTTTCAGTCCTCCTTTTTAAGTGATTTTTTTTCCCCTCTTCTTTCAGGAAGCTGAAAAATGAACTCTTAGAAGCAAAACGTAGAAGTGGGAAAACTCAACAAGAGGCCAGCAGAGTTTGTGTTCACTGTCACAGAAACCTGGGCCTAATCTTTGACCGGGGAGACCCTTGTCAGGCTTGCTCACTGAGGGTATGCAGGGAGTGTCGAGTTGCAGGCCCCAATGGCAGCTGGAAGTGCACTGTCTGTGACAAAATCGCGTGAGTTTCTTGATTTTTCATGGAAAGTGGAGATTTCAATGCTCTTCCCTTTTCCCTTGAGTAGGCAGCTAAGGATTATAACTGGTGAGTGGTTTTTTGAAGAAAAGGCAAAACGTTTCAAGCAAGTCAATGTTCTCGGCACTGATGTTGTCCGACAGTCCATTTTAAGAAGAAGTCCAGGTAATTAAAGCAATTATGTGGTTTCACAACTGGTAAATTTCTCTTCTGATTGTTTGTTAATGAGGAGCTGAAGAAGTACAGAGCCAAGAGCAAACCCGCCAGGATGCAGAAAAGTCAGACACTTCACCTGTTGCTGGGAAGAAGGCCAGCCATGATGGGCCCAAGAGAAAGGGGTAAGACATGGTCTTTCTGAGGGAATTTTTGAATCTAATTTTAAATACATATATATAATTTCAGATTTCTTCTTAGCAAGTTCAGATCGGCAACCAGAGGAGAAATCATAACTCCCAAAACTGACACTGGGCGGAGCTATAGCTTGGACTTAGACGGTCAACATTTTCGGAGTTTAAAATCACCTCCTGGTTCAGACAGGTAAGAGTCATACAGATTGAGCAATGATGTAGATGTTAAAGTCAGAATATGCTTTCTCATTTAGGGGAAGCACTGGCTCATCAGATCTCAATGACCAGGAACCTGGTCCTAGGACCCCGAAGAGCAGTCGGAGCAATGGTGTGACCCCAGGCACTCAGAGTTCACCAGCCCCAAGCACACGAACTGTGACCTCAGTCATCAGTAGAGTAAGTACACAAACCTGATGAACACCGTATTATAATTTTTTTCTCATTTTTACTTTGTGGGAAGGAGTATGGTTTTGAAAATTCCATGGATTTGGCTGCTATTGAAGGTACCTCTCAGGAGCTCACAAAGAGTCACCGCAGAAACACTTCTGGCACACCTTCCATAGCAGTGTCTGGAACCTCTCTCTCCTCAGGTGGGTATTTACAATGTGCCTACTTTGTTGTTTCACGTCTTTCTTTTTCCTTTCCACCTTCCAGATCAGAGTCGATCTGAGTTAGATTTGAGTGAGTCATTTACAGAAGACTCAGAGGATACTGTAAGCATAAGAAGCAAGTCTGTCCCTGGGGCTTTAGACAAGGTAAGTTGGATGTGGAAGAAAATATAATGAAGCCAACCCACTGATTTTTCCCTTTCTTTTTTAGGACTCCTTGGAAGAGACTGAAGAAAGCATTGATGCCTTAGTGTCCTCGCAGTTATCTACAAACACTCACCGTCTGGCAAGTGGCCTATCAACTGTAAGCAGTTCACTAGGACATGTGGAAAGTTTCTAGAAGCCTTTTTCCATCTTGTTTATTCCAGACCAGCCTTAACAGCATGATGAGCGTTTACAGTGAAACGGGAGACTATGGCAACGTGAAAGTCAGTGGTGAAATCCTTCTCCATATCAGCTACTGCTACAAAACTGGTGGGCTGTACATTTTTGTCAAGAATTGCAGAAATCTGGCCATAGGAGATGAAAAGAAACAGAGGACAGATGCGTAAGCACATAGCATGTTCCTCAGACTATTTCCAATAATTACATTTATATTTTCTTATCTATAGTTATGTCAAGTCATATCTTCTTCCTGACAAGTCCCGGAACAACAAGCGTAAGACCAAAATCAGAACAGGCACCAATCCAGAATTCAATGAAACACTAAAGGTAAATAAATACGGTCTCATAGTAACTCATGTGTGGAGTGTAATGTTGTAAATCTCATTCGCAGTACACTATCAGCCATACCCAGCTGGAAACAAGAACTCTGCAGCTCTCAGTCTGGCACTATGATCGATTTGGACGTAATAGCTTCCTCGGGGAAGTAGAGATTCCTTTTGACTCATGGAACTTTGAAAATCCAACTGATGAGTGGTTTGTGCTTCAACCCAAGGTAGGAAATGCTCTCAGATTAGTCAGTTATGCCTCTTTCAACTTACTTGTTTCTCCTTGGCCAGGTGGAGTTTGCTCCTGATATTGGCCTTCAATACAAAGGAGAGCTGACAGTTGTTTTACGTTACATTCCCCCAGAAGAGAACCTGATGCTTCCACCAGAACAACTCCAAGGTAGAGTAAAAATCAATGACTTTGATCAATGACCACCATTCCCTCATTTTGGTGGCTGACACAGGAAATAAGACTTTTAAAAAGGGAAAGAAGAAGGAGTCACCTGTAATCTCTGGAGGAATACTAGAAGTGTTCATCAAAGAGGCAAAGAATTTGACAGCAGTGAAGTCAGGAGGCACTTCTGATAGCTTTGTGAAGGGGTAACTTTGTTTTAGCTCTTTTTGGATGATACTATTGATGATTTGATTGTTTTTTCTCATGCAGCTACCTGCTCCCTGATGATAGCAAAGCCACCAAGCACAAAACTCTGGTAATAAAAAAGAGTGTTAACCCTCAGTGGAATCATACATTCATGTTCAGTGGCATCCATCCCCAGGATATAAAGAATGTTTGCCTAGAACTTACTATCTGGGACAAGGAGGCCTTTTCCAGCAACATCTTTCTGGGAGGAGTTCGTTTGAATTCTGGAAGTGGTGAGGGATTTGGGGACCCACAGGGATGGTCTTGACATAAAATTTTCCCGTTTCGCCTCTTCAGGTGTGAGCCATGGGAAGAACGTGGATTGGATGGACTCTCAGGGGGAAGAGCAGCGCCTTTGGCAGAAGATGGCCAACAACCCTGGAACTCCCTTTGAGGGTGTACTCATGCTTCGTTCCAGCATGGGAAAATGTAGGCTCTAAAGGGACCAGTTCTCCAAGAATGAGGCCACCAGGACCTATCTGGCTGTCTTTTCCTACCATTAGCAAACTGAGACCTGGGATTCTGCTTCCCTGCCATTTCTCACCTGACAGTGTTGGGACATGAGGGGAGAGATGTCAGTAGTATGAACATTTAGGGTCTTGCTGAGTGCCTAAAAAACATATATTTCCATCCAATCAAGGCCTTCTTGATTGGATGATAGAAAGTGTACTACTTGTCCTGTCAACAAGCAAATTGTGCAAAGGCTTATAGGGTTTATGCCATAAAAGAAATGGCACAAGCCTCCATTTGCTAATTATAAGTTACTTTAGATTTCCTCAAATCCTTTGAAGAGAAAGAGGACCACTGAGAAGGTAGATCACTTGAAAAGTCAGAAGAAAGGATACTGGCCAACTTTTACTCACCCTAGGAATCCACATGATCTCAAGAAGGCATGGTGGAGATGGTTGCTTGAGCAAGGGGATTGTCCTGTTATTGCAGCAAACTTGTGGATTAACCAAGTAGTATTTCAAGATGGATTGACAGGGCTTTCTATGATTACTATAGAATTTATCATCTAAATCAGTTTACTTTTTAGAACAAAGAGAGCTAAATAACTACATCAGAACGATTGATGTTGATTAGAATTGACCTGGGAAAATTGGGATGTAGGGTCACCCTACTGATGACCTAAGAGAGCTCTGTTTTAAACATTTATTTTATAAAATGTTCTAAGCCATTAACTAAAAGGAAATGAGATATAATGGTCAATTGATATACCTTTTCACATTGTGTTCACTGACGAGACTAGTTTAATGAAAAAGGAGGTACTCTACCTGCTATTTTACTTCTGTTCCTCTTCTGCCCTGTTATGGGAGAGAATCAAAGACTCCATCTGCTCTCTTCCCCCTTGTTTTCTCCTTCACTGAGTTTTTCTTATCTCCTTTTGCAGTGGTTAACTATTGTCACAATAATGCTGAATGAAAAAACACACCAAATGTCAGTGGCTTAAAATGACCATCCTTTTTCTCACAGTTATGAAGATTGGCTATGGCACCTCTGCTTCCTGCTATAGGCCTGAGGTTCTAGGGCTTCTTATGCCTCATCCTCTTTAAGCCAAAGGGATAGCCAGAGCATCTTGATGGCAGAAGTGCAATAAGATGAGCCCCACTGCTCGGGTACATTTTCAGCCCCTGGTTGTGTCATGTCTACTGATATCTCATTGGTCAAAGGAAGTCAGAGGGCCAAGATGAAGAGGCAGGGAAATATGCACTGCCCACAGTGAAGCCATGACAAGAGTGAGGATGCAGGAAGGCATGAAGAATTGGGGCCAACAGTTCAATCTACCATACCTTCTCTCACCTGGAATTCCAGATGCTTGAGCTACGAAACTTAGATGCAAAGAAAGTTAAAGCTAGAAGGAACCTCAGGCCCAGTTGCTCATTTTGCAGATTCCAAATGTGAATTTCAGAGAGCTGAGATAACTTGCCCAAGGCCATATAGAGGCTGTGACTAAATCTGGACTTAAATCCAGACTATCAATCTTAGGCCAGTGTTCTTTTTTCAATATAGTCCTTGGCATAATGCTATGCTTATTAGGTAGATAAAAGGGCTTATGTCAAGAAATTTGGAGCAGAGTCTGATTACTTGAGCATGAACATACCCGACCAAGGTATGTTCTGGAGTCATATTCTAGCCTCTGAGCTCATTTTTTCATGCGAGTTCATATAAAATCCTCGAAAGTTTAGAAACTAGGTTTTAGTAGTAACGGAGCTAGAATCATCTTCGGGCTTATTCCTGCTAGTTGTTCCATATTTCTAGATTTCATCTTGAATTTTGAAAACTGATTTAAGAATATATTTAGTATTATTATTAGTAAGGGAATACGCAATCCAGTTTCAATTTTATTCAGAAGTAGGTCACCTAATTCTAGAAAATGGTTATTAGTCTAGTGTCGCTTAGCAAGGTACTTAAAAGAAAATCTGCACATATCCTTGTGCTGCCCTTCTTAAAAACAGAAAACAAAAAGTGTAAGATCATCATTGCTTCCCACATAGGAAAAATAAAATGTCTTCAGACTTGATGTGACTCATTCTGTCTTCAGTTACATTTTTAGGGGAGGTA